TATCCTTCTTTTACAAATAAGGATGCTGTGTCTCAGAGGGGCATACTTGTTAAACACACCACAGACAAGATGCACTTGACTTCAAAGCCCATGTTCTTTCAAGCACACCTCAGCTCAGTCTGGAGTCACACAGAGTAAGGCTCAATATCACAAAAGTGGTTACAGTGTTTGTGTCAGAACAACGCTGCTTGAGAAAACTGAAGGTGGAGGAAACAACATTAGATAGATGTAGCTGCAGTTTGAAATTTTGGGTTCAACTAGCATTCTTTGAATAATCATGTATCCCCTTCTGTGCAGATCAGCTTGGTGGTCAGAGTCAGAATTTTACTCTCCTCCAGGCATTGACAGTGTTATGACATATCTGAAAGAAAAGAACATTGTATTGACGAGTAAATCAATACAGTATATTTGGTCTAATGTCCTGAAGGAGATCAGGCAGAGGAGAGAAGAGTCAGTGTGAACTAGGCTGGTGGCTCTGTCCGGTAGGGAGATGGAAAGGGTGCCGCCCATCATAGAAGTACCAGAACTTGAGCTGGACTTTGCTGATTTAGCTTATGGAAGAGGAACCAGAAATTTGTCCTTGAATAATGTTTCCCGTAAGTAATCAGTTTTTTGATAATTATTTGGTTTTACTGTGATCTGGCTTAGTAACTAGGGTGGCTGCAATAGAGGAAAATCTGGTATTTCCCAGTTTTTCCAACTGGCGGCCGTGGGTCAAGAAGGTTAGTTTCCTGGTTCGTTGTCAGATTGGTGGTAATAAAGGAACAAGGTCAACCTTCTGTCAGAGTTCCTGAATTGGGGGAGGAAGATAACTGGTGCCTCTGCCTTTGGAATGGGGTGGGTGCCAGAGAAGTCAAGGTCCTGGGGGTGTTTGCTTGCCTGGTTCTGTTAACCAGAGGTGGTGTGGCTGAAATGAGAAAGTGAAACTTTAGGAAGGTCTGAGAAGCCCTCTTCCCTTTAAAAAAAAAAAAAAAAAGGCTGCTTCTCGCAGAGTGGAAAGCCCCGGTCCCCATCCCACCAAAACCATTTGACAAGCAGGACAACGAAGAGGCAGAAGGATCTGGGCCTGTGCGCGACGCCCCGGGGGACGAGGCTCATGGAGAAGTTTCGGGCGGTGCTGGACCTGCACGTCAAGCACCACAGCGCCTTGGGCTACGGCCTGGTGACCCTGCTGACGGCGGGCGGGGAGCGCATCTTCTCCGCCGTGGCATTCCAGTGCCCGTGCAGCGCCGCCTGGAACCTGCCCTACGGCCTGGTCTTCTTGCTGGTGCCGGCGCTCGCGCTCTTCCTCCTGGGCTACGTGCTGAGCGCACGCACGTGGCGCCTGCTCACCGGATGCTGCTCCAGCGCCCGCGCGAGTTGCGGATCGGCGCTGCGCGGCTCCCTGGTGTGCACGCAAATCAGCGCGGCCGCCGCGCTCGCGCCCCTCACCTGGGTGGCCGTGGCGCTGCTCGGGGGCGCCTTTTACGAGTGCGCGGCCACCGGGAGCGCGGCCTTCGCGCAGCGCCTGTGCCTCGGCCGCAACCGCAGCTGCGCCGCGGAGCTGCCGCTGGTGCCGTGCAACCAGGCCAAGGCGTCGGACGTGCAGGACCTCCTGAAGGATCTGAAGGCTCAGTCGCAGGTCTGCCGCTGGCGCTGGGGGCGTTTGGGAGGAGCCGAGAGGCCGAGCTTTCTCAGGGCCGCTGGGGTGAGGGAAAAATCGGTGACTTTTCTCCAGATACTAAATTACTATTTTGTTGTGTTTTCTTAAGGTGTTGGGCTGGATCTTGATAGCAGTTGTTATCATCATTCTTCTGATTTTTACATCTGTCACCCGATGCCTATCTCCAGTTAGTTTTCTGCAGCTGAAATTCTGGAAAATCTATTTGGAACAGGAGCAGCAGATCCTTAAAAGTAAAGCCACAGAGCATGCAACTGAATTGGCAAAAGAGAATATTAAATGTTTCTTTGAGGGCTCGCATCCAAAAGAATATAACACTCCAAGCATGAAAGAGTGGCAGCAAATTTCATCACTGTATACTTTCAATCCGAAGGGCCAGTACTACAGCATGTTGCACAAATATGTCAACAGAAAAGAGAAGACTCACAGTATCAGGTCTACTGAAGGAGATACGGTGATTCCTGTTCTTGGCTTTGTAGATTCATCTGGTATAAACAGCACTCCTGAGTTATGACCTTTTGAATGAGTAGAAAAAAAAATTGTTTTGAATTATTGCTTTATTAAAAAATAAACATTGGTATTTTTTGAGTGCTTTTTTTCTTCCAAATTGTG